TGGTGGGCACTAAATTTAAATCAGTGCTTCTGAGTGTGTCCAAGTGTGCCTCAGAATCATCTTTGGTAATACTTAAAAGTGCAAATTTCTAGATTCCACCCAGGAATTTTTGATTATGGATCTTTACATACACAAAAGGAAGACAGCCACTCACTTAAATGTTGGAAACAATCTATTTCATCTTTATTGAAGTTAAAGCGATCTTATTAGCTAATTGCATAGACACTGGTTTTGAGGAGAATGAGATCAACCGGTTATGGGCCTAATGGCATCATTCAGCTTGCACATGTGACTCTGATTTCAGTAGAGACCAGGAAACAAAAGGACAGATGCTATTAGTTTTCACCATTACTGGCGGAGAGGTGAAAGTGTGTGCTATACAAAATAATGGGTAAACACTAAGAGAGCATATAATACATTCCCAGTTCACGTATGTGTGTGCCAGGTACTCATCTGCATGCTTTATATAGTCCCACTTAAGCCCCAGAACACCCCTGTGAGGTATTATTAACTCTGTTTTACAGATGAAGAAACAGGCACAGAAAGTTTTAGCAGCTTGCCCAGAACTATAGCGGGTAAATAATACAGCAAAATTTGAACCTCGGCACTTGATTCAAAGTGTATTCTCTTAACCACTGTGCAAGACTATTACATAAAATACATGCAGTATATCCACTGCCCACTAAAACAGACTCTCTCATTCTTTCCTCTAAAATTAGATTTTTTTTCTCCAGGTGTTGGATTTCAGATTTTTATTTTCACTGTTTCTGCACAAGAGATACTAACTTCTGTCTTAATTTTTTGCTTTACCGAAAGGCATTTTTCTTATCTAAATTTGGTATAAAGATAAAAGGATTTACATAAAATTTACAGTCAAAGTATATTAAATAAGTAGTCAAAAGTCATTATAACAAAGACTTTTTTAACTTTTGTGAGACAATTACTTATACAACATATAGTGATTATTTACACTGTAGCCAAGGCACTTTACTAGCACTGGAGAAGAGATGGAAAAGGTTTAATTCCCAACCAGTATTCATCCAAGGAGCACACTTGGATGAATAAAGGCAAACGGAAGTAAGTAGTATTAAAACAAGGTACAGGCCCAGTGTGATGGCTCAAATCTCTAATCCCAACACTGGGAGGCTGAGGTGGGAGAATCACTTGAGCCTAGGAGTTCAAGATCAGCCTGAGTTACATAGCAAGTCTCCTTCTCTACAAAAAATGAAATTAGCCAAGTATAATGGCACATGCCTATAGTCCCAGCTACTGGGGAGGGAGGCTGAGGCAAGAGAATCACTTGAGCCCAAGAGTTTGAGGCTGCAATGAGCTATGATTGTGACACTGCACTTTAGCCTAGGCAACAGAGTGAGCCTCTGTTTCCAAAAAAAAAAAGGTACAAGAGGTTGTGCCTAATTCTGCTTTGTGTAGTAAGATTTGTAAACCAGGTTGTTGATAGATGAAGAGAAATTTACCATATGCAGTAAGAAAGCAAGGTAGGAACCTGTAGCCTAGACCAAGGCATATGCAAATACTGCATGTTCAAGAAATAGTGACATTGAATTGAATGAACCAGAGTTTCGGGTGCCTGAAGCAGAGTAATAGGGCAGGAAGCTGCATAAAAAGATGGGCCTGGTTGTGAAGAGCCTCCTTATGAGAGAAGCAGCTAGGAATCAACAGTTTCAGAAACTGGAGAGCAAGTATCATGAAGATATAAATGGGTTGATGGATTTGTACATAAGGTGATACTTGTATACTTAATGAGAAATTTTTCTATAGCATGATAGATGGTGGAAATTATATAGGAATTGGATAGATGTGAATTTTATGAGTATTTGACTTTAGTGGAAGTGTATTTGGTCTCAAAAGAGGAAGGAGATAAAGGTTTTTGTTTTGATTTTGTTTGTTAAAGATGGGAGATTTCAGCATGTATCTAAGCAAATGAAAGAAGTGGAAAAGAAATGAGATGGATGAGAAAAGGAGAAGAGAGTCACCTGTTTAGGGAAGTATGGAGATGCTAAACCTGGCCATGATCACGGGGAGCATTTTGCTAATGCTGAAACAAAGTACGTGTGTGCTTATTAACATATAGCATTTCTAAGTTAGTCCTGGGAATAAAATGGGTAAGCTCTAGCCAAAATTCTCTTTCCCAAGTAATACATTATCTCCACAGAGCATTCATTACATTATTTGTTTCATTGACTTTCTTCCCTAATGGGTGTCAAACCTGTGTCTGATTCTTAGGCCTCAGGTACTAGTACAATGCTAGGTGAATTAGGAAAATGGCCTCTGATCCATAGCTGCTTTTCACGCAAAAACCTACAGAAGTCTGCTGAAAAGGTATTTGGATAATTAAACAAGACCGAAAAGTAATGACTAATGACAGAGAATCTTGCAAACTGAAGGTCTCTGCCCAGGCAGGGAAACGAACTAATCAATATTCAACAGTTACGTGTGCTGTTTTTCAGTGCTCTCGATGCCTTGGGAAAGAAGGGGACATGGTGTAATCACAGTATTAAGGGGAAAGTGGTTGAAATGTTTCCTGAGCGCTCTCATTCAACTTTTGCTCCGTTCACAGCCTGATGCTACAGGCTCGGCCCCGAGGTTATACCCACCAAGAGGAAGTATGTCCGGAATTGGTGGGTTCTTGCAGTCACTGACTTCAAGAATGAAGCCGCGGACCCTCGCGGTGAGTGTTACAGCTCTTAAGCTGGCGCGTCTCTTGATTAAGGCAAGTCTACCTTATTTTCCAGGTGCAGCATTGTACTGCAAGTCAATCGATACAATAATTTAAGTCACTTCAGCTATAATGGAAAAGTATGAAAAATTAGCTAAGACTGGAGAAGGGTCTTATGGGGTTGTATTCAAATGCAGAAACAAAACCTCTGGACAAGTAGTAGCTGTTAAAAAATTTGTGGAATCTGAAGATGATCCTGTTGTTAAGAAAATAGCACTAAGAGAAATACGTATGTTGAAGGTAAGTTAACTTTATATATATGTAAAATATCATCACTTAACTTTGCATTTCAATTCTTTCACAGCAATTAAAACATCCAAATCTTGTGAACCTCATCGAGGTGTTCAGGAGAAAAAGGAAAATGCATTTAGTTTTTGAATACTGTGATCATACACTTTTAAATGAGCTGGAAAGAAACCCAAATGGGTAAGTAATCTGGAAACTGAAATTCTGTACAGGTTTTCATTTCCTTTTTTATTTTTTCCCTCAGAGTTGCTGATGGAGTGATCAAAAGCGTATTATGGCAAACACTTCAAGCTCTTAATTTCTGTCATATACATAACGTAAGTAACATTTTCTAATGTATTTATTCATTTTCAGAAAAATAATCAAATAATGATCTTACAGTGTATTCACAGAGATATAAAACCTGAAAATATTCTAATAACTAAGCAAGGAATAATCAAGATTTGTGACTTCGGGTTTGCACAAATTCTGAGTAAGTAGCAATTTTTTTTACTAATACCCAGTTGACTTACCTGATCTGATTGATGCATTTGCAGTTCCAGGAGATGCCTACACCGATTATGTAGCTACGAGATGGTACCGAGCTCCTGAACTTCTTGTGGGAGATACTCAGTATGGTTCTTCAGTCGATATATGGGCTATTGGTTGTGTTTTTGCAGAGCTCCTGACAGGCCAGCCACTGTGGCCTGGAAAATCAGATGTGGACCAACTTTATCTGATAATCAGAACACTAGGTATGAATTGCATTTTATGGCAACAGAGTTGCTTATGATGAATTATGTGGTTTGTATTTTACAGGAAAATTAATCCCAAGACATCAATCAATCTTTAAAAGTAACGGGTTTTTCCATGGCATCAGTATACCTGAGCCAGAAGACATGGTAAGCTGCTCTGTTTTGAATATTTTATTACTGTAATATTGAATGTTTTAACCTTGTTTTTCAGGAAACTCTTGAGGAAAAGTTCTCAGATGTTCATCCTGTGGCTCTGAACTTCATGAAGGTACTTAAGAATCAATTATAACTCTTATTAGCAACATCTTCTTTGCTATTCTCTTCCTCCAAAGGGGTGTCTGAAGATGAATCCAGATGACAGATTAACCTGTTCCCAACTCCTGGAGAGCTCCTACTTTGATTCTTTTCAAGAGGCCCAAATTAAAAGAAAAGCACGTAATGAAGGAAGAAACAGAAGACGCCAACAGGTACTTCCGCTCAAAAGTTAAAGTGCTATAAAGTAACTTGACTCTTCCATCTTTTCACCCACAGCAGGCACCTAAGTCTGCCTTTCCTAGGCTTTTTCTCAAAACCAAGATCTGCCAGGTACAAAGGAATGAAACCCAGACATCTGGGAACCAAATTCTACCCAATGGGCCAATATTGCAGAACAGTATGGTGACTGTTATGACAAACATTAATTCTGCAGTTTATCAGGTGACTGTCCTTCACTTGCTTTCAGAAAACTTTGAAGTTAAATCGTAAACTCCATGGAAATAGGTTTGTTTTGGTTCAGGGCTTTTTCTCACCTTGTAAACCCGGCACCTAAAACAGTATCTGACACAGAGAAGGTCCCTAATATTATTAAAATAAATAAGTAGACGAACATTGCCTAATAATAAACTGAGTTGGTAATTTCCAATTCATCAGAGGCTAGCAATTTTCACAGTTTGCGTT